GCAAATAACCTGTCCGGGCGCAGTGGCTCACACCTGCAATCCCAGCACTTTGGGAGGCCGAGGTGGGCAGATCACCTGAGGTCAAGAGTTCAAGACCAGCTTGGCCAACATGGTGAAACCCTGTCTCTACTAAAAATACAAATATTAGCTGGGAGTGGTGGCAGGCGCCTGTAATCCCAGCTACTCAGGAGGCTGAGGCAGGAGAATCGCTTGAACCTAGGAGGTGGAGGTTGCAGTGAGCTGAGATCATGCCATTGCACTCCAGCCTGGGTGACAAGAGCGAAACTCCGTCTCAAAAAAAAAAAAAAAAAAAAAGCAAATAACCTTACCATAGTTTACAAGGCCTTGTATGATCTGACCCCTGCTTACCTCTTAGTCTGATCTCCTGCCAGTATCCCCTTGCTTTCCTGTGTTCCATACATTTTGTACCCTTACATAATGCTGTTCCTTCTGTCTGGAATGCTTTCTTCACCAGCGCCCTTTCCCTGGACTCAGCTTAAATGTCACTTCCTCAGGGAAACCTTTGTTGAACTCCACCCCCTTCCCACAGGTAGGTTAAGTCACCCTATTAGTCTCTCTCTTAGCATTTTCTTCATCACAGTTATCACAATTGTAATTAAATAATTGTTTGTTTTGTAATTGTAATTTCTAGGGACCATTTTGATTACCATTATATTCTCAGCAGCTAGCACAATGCCTGATACACAGTAGACATTCAGTAATTTTTTTTTATTTTTTTTTATTTTTAGAGACAGCATCTCACTCTGTCACCTAGGCTGGAGTCCAGAGGTGTGATCATAGCTCACTGCAGCCTCAAACTCCTGACCTCAAGTGATCCTTCTACCTCAGCCTCTCGAGTAGCTAGGACTATAGGTGTGCACCACCATGCCCAGTTAATTTTTGAATTTTTTGTAGAATTGGGGTCTCATTATATTGCCCAGGCTGGTCTTGAACTCCTGGTTTCAAGCAATACTTCTACCTCGGCCTCCCAAAGCATTGGGATTACAGGTGTGAGTCACTGTGCCCAAACTTAGAAAATATTTGAATAAATAAATGAATGAATAAAACTTCTTGGAATGAGGTAGGAAAGATGGTGAAGGATGTAAAGGTTGTTCAGTGTCAGGCAGGGGAGAAATGTTTCAGGAGCAGGGAATAACAGGTAGAACTGAACAAGCTGTATTCAAGGGGTCCAGGCAAGCTAGCTCAAAAGAAGACCTGTGTAATTCAGATGTGGGATAGATAGGCTGGCTGTGATGGGAGGATGGTTGTAGCAGTCCTTGAAAGTTTGGCTGACATAGTAAAAGTAAAATTCTTTAGTGCTCATTGAGTCGTTATAGATACTTGGACAGGGGGGCTACAAATTCAAGCTTTAGGAAAGCTTTTCAAATAAGAATCTAATCTGGATTGAGTTTGTAAAGCCTTGGGGCAGAAGACCAGTTAGGGAGGTACAGCAGTGGCCCAGAGAAGAGATAATAAAATAGTCAAGGGAAAATTAAGACACGAAATCAACAGTACGGCAATGACAATTAAAAGTATAAAGAAATAGATTGAGGAAGCAATTAGGAAGAAACATCAGCAAAATTTGAGGAAACACTGGTTGTATGCAGGGAAAAGGGGGTGTCGTTTACAGTAATGGGGGTTTGGCATGAGGAAAAAAAAGGCTTGGTTTTCAAGTTGGGGGCAGATTTAATGTAGTCAAATTAGGTAGATACTTATAGAGGTAGATATAGTGTCATGTAGGTGGAACAGCGTCTTAACTCATGGTTAAACAGGGCCAGGGAAAGAGGGAGAGAAAGACCTGTGGACTAAGGCCTAACCTGGAGAACCAGCAACTCCACTCACCAAGAGGACACCTTTTCTATTATAATGCAGACAACATTTTAGCTCCTCTTTGTCCATTCCAGAATAAAATCTTTACTTTTGCATAACCAAAAGGCTCATTAAACTGTTTTTCTCCAAACAAAAGATCAATTTGTCCTCAAAGGTAAATTCTGCCTCCACTTCAGAAACAGAAAAAGTGCTGGAAGAGTGGAATAGTAGTTTATCCTTAGTCAGAAAGGTTTCAGGATGTTGGGGTTCAATTTGGTAGTGCTAATCAAAAATTTTAATTTGCATATAATTTGACCCTGCAGTTTCACTTCTAGGAATCTATGCAACAGAAATGCTCAAACAAATATACAGTGCAGGCCGGGCATGGTGGCTCATGCCTGTAATCCTAGCACTTTGGGAGGCTGAGGCAGGTGGATTCCTTGAGGTCAGGAGTTCGAGACCAGCCTGGCAACATAGTGAGACCCCCATCTCTACAAAAAATAAAATATAAAAAACAAAAAAAAACCCACAAATACACAATGCAGCATTGATTGTAATATTAAGAATTGTAAACAACTTAAATGTGTATCAATTGAAATATGACTGAATAAATTATGGTCTGTCCATAGTATGGAATCCTATGCAGCTATTAAAATGAAGTCTGTGTACTGACATGGATGATTTTTTGTTTGTTTGTTTGTTTGAGACAGAGTCTTGCTCTGTCACCCAGGCTGGAGTGCAGTGGCGCGATCTCGGCTCACTGCAACCCTCGCCTCCCAGGTTCAAGCGATTCTCCTGCCTCAGCCTCACTAGTAGCTGGGACTACAGGCGTGTGGCCACCACACCTGGCTGATTTTTGTAGAGACGGGGTTTCACCATGTTGGCCACACTGGTCTTGAACTCCTGACCTCAGATGAGTCACCATGCCTGGCCAACATGGATGAGTTTTCATGATGTATCAGAAAATGAAAAAAGCTTGCGTGTGAATTGTGAGTACATGTATATAAGCCATATATGCATGGAAGTAAGTCTGGAAGGACACATACTAAAAATACCAACAGTGGTATCTTCTGGGGAGTGGGATGGAGAAGTGATACAGAATTTTTAAAAAGTGTAAACTCAGCAGCTTTCTTTGCAGGCACATAAGACTGTGGCATCTTTAGGGCTTTCCTTTCCTGAAGGATTTGCAATTGTATTACCAAGTTTTATTTTTGAGAGCTTATCCACTCTCTGGCCCCACCTTTCTTTTCAGAGACACTGCAGGATCCAATTCTGTAAGTTAAGACCAGCAGCTCCAAACTTTATCAGAATCACACTGATGCTTGTTAAAATGCAGATTCCTGGGCCCCTGCTCAGTAGATTCTGATTCTGTGTATCTGGGATGGGGTGCCAAATCCTGATCTTTTAGAGGCACCCCAACTTGTCAGTGACTGGGGCAAAACCCTTCTTCGGTACTGACTTCTGATTGTGCCCCCTCCCACTTGTTTCTCTGTGATTAGCAACTGGGAAAAAGGAAAGAGGGCGATGACTGGATATCTTTGTGGGTCACAAACAGTTGGGTTCATCTGAATGGGAAAAAACAAAGCAGTTTAGTAGACTTGAGATTTTAGTGTTGCTTCTTTGAAGTGGGCCCTCTGGGTTAGAGGCTGGTCAGGTGGGCTTCCTAGGCGGTGACTTTGGCCTAGGAGATGTCCTCCAGCATTGGCTGCGATGGCTGTGTTAGTGACAAATCAGAGGGAAGGAGGGAGCTTGGCGAGTCCTGAAGTCTTAGAATTGAGATGCTTTTTAAGGGAAGCTTTTGTCCTGGGAAAATGATACCTCTAATATTTAAGATGAGGTAGTATCTAAGTCTATTCTAAACAGTTTTTTGTTAGAATGATTTTTCTTTGTTGTAAAAAGTTGTTAATCAGCCGCCTATTGTGGGTTGTTAACATCTCAAAAGGGTGTTTAAAAATAATAAACCCCAATTGCTCCCAACAATTAACCTTGGGAACAAAAGTAAATGTGAATGCTTCTTAACCACCTTTCTAAGCCCTCAGTGAAGCTGGCAGCCATCAGTTAAATAAACCATTAAGTTTATTAGTTTAAGAATAGAAGTGTCAACTTGGACACAGTTTTCTAATTTGCTCCTCATTTACCCAACAATCATTTATTCAAAGGCTGCTCTGCCTAGTAGACTTTAGATAAATCTACAAATAAAAGCCAGAGACTGATGGGCAGCTGGAACTCTAAGGGAATCATCCAAATGGAAAAAAAAGTGAATAAAACACAATTTAATAAACTTGAAATTTTAGCAGCACATGTAAAAACAAAAAGCGTATGCCTTAGAGCAATAGCTTTGTTCTCTTTCTGTAGTCTATTTTAAGTGGGCCCTCTGGCCCAGAATTATCAGCCTTGGATTAGGAGCTTTGAGGAAATGGTGGTTTCGTGGTTGTTTTTTAAAGGATTTTTAAAGAAATGTAGTTACTAAGCAACTGCCATGACCTGCTGCTAAGTTGGAGTTCAGCGGGCAAGTCGATTCCAAAGAAGGGAATATATAAACAAGTTTCAAGAAGGGGAAAACATGGCTTAAAGATAGATTGGGTGTACTTTTTTGTTCACAGTTCAATGCATAGTTCTTTCTCTCTTTGACTTATCTTCCCCTAAGAAAGGGCTGCCTGGTCAGAAATCTTTGTCTCACACGGTTCTGCCCATAGCCGGTGAGCTCAGAGGAGGGCCAGAAAGGAACAAATGAGAAACAATCCCCACCCAGTGTAGAGGGCCAAGCCCTGGGGTGGGGCCAGCACCCAGGCGGTCTCCAGAGGTAGACTGGCCTGCTGTTATGCTCTAGGACAGTCCAGGGCTTAGGTTGGGGCACCTCATTGATATTGATGGCTTGCCGTGTAACCCTCAGAACAGGAACATTGTCCAGCTGTTGTCTCTCTACCCTCCGCCACCCCACCCCCCGCAACGTTTAATGGGTGAGTCAGTGACTTAACTGCTTCCTCCAGGATTTTCCCATCTTTTCCCTTGTTTCCGTGACAGAATACAGTCGCTTTGAATCGAAGATACATGACTTACGAGAACAAATGATGAACAGCAGCATGAGCTCTGGGTCTGGGTCCCTCCGAACAAGTGAAAAGAGGTCCTTGTATGTCAGGTAAGTTGCCCTTCAGAGCACTAGCCCTTGTGATGATCACTTCATCTTTCACTGTGCCTTTCAGGGCCCTGTTTGATTATGATCGGACTCGGGACAGCTGCCTGCCAAGCCAGGGGCTCAGCTTCTCTTATGGTGACATTCTGCATGTCATTAATGCCTCTGATGATGAGTGGTGGCAGGCAAGGCTGGTGACCCCACACGGAGAAAGTGAGCAGATCGGTGTGATCCCCAGTAAGAAGAGGTGAGTCGTCATGATCATGAGCAAGGCCTTTCAGTAACAGGACTTCTTTCTGATTCCAAAACAGGGTGGAAAAGAAAGAAAGAGCTCGATTGAAAACTGTGAAGTTCCATGCCAGGACGGGGATGATTGAGTCTAACAGGGTAAGTGGGGATCCCCAAGGAAATCAGCCAGTTCCTTCCCCTCCATCTTCATGTTCTTTCACAGTCGATCAAAACGAAACGTAAAAAGAGTTTCCGCCTCTCTCGAAAGTTTCCATTTTACAAGAGCAAAGAAAACATGGCCCAGGAGAGCAGCATACAGGAACGTAAGTAGCAGCAGAGTCCAGAGAGCAGGCCATGAATTGGAGTCTCTTTCTTGTTGGCTTGCAGAGGGAGTGACATCCAACACCAGTGACAGCGAAAGCAGTTCCAGTAAGTGTGTGTCATTCCTTCCATGTCGTGTATGGTGCTAACCTATCTCTCTTTTTTGTTGCAGAAGGACAAGAGGATGCTATTTTGTCATATGAGCCAGTGACACGGCAAGAAAGTAAGCCTCCTCTGAGAGCCTTGTCTTCGTGCCTGTTCACTGTCTCGATGCTCTCCCTCTCTAGTTCACTATGCAAGGCCTGTGATCATCCTGGGCCCAATGAAGGACCGAGTCAATGATGACCTGATCTCCGAATTTCCACATAAATTTGGATCCTGTGTGCCACGTAAGAGTCCAGGAAGGCCCAGAGGAGTGAGGTGGGCCACAAAGCATTTCCTTTCTTCCTTCAGATACTACCCGGCCTCGACGTGATAATGAGGTGGATGGACAAGACTACCACTTTGTGGTGTCCCGAGAACAAATGGAGAAAGATATTCAGGACAACAAGTTCATCGAGGCGGGCCAATTTAATGATAACCTCTATGGGACCAGCATCCAGTCAGTGCGGGCAGTTGCAGAGAGGGTAAGTGTACAGGAGATGGCCTCAAAGGGGAGTGGCTGGGCTGTTACAATCTCTGCTTTTTCAGGGCAAGCACTGCATCTTAGATGTTTCCGGCAATGCTATCAAGAGACTGCAGCAAGCACAACTTTACCCCATTGCCATTTTCATCAAGCCCAAGTCCATTGAAGCCCTTATGTAAGTGTTGAACTGAGAACTCAGACACACCAGTTCAGAACTATTTTTCTTCTGTCTTTGGCAGGGAAATGAACCGAAGGCAGACATATGAACAAGCAAATAAGATCTATGACAAAGCCATGAAACTGGAGCAGGAATTTGGAGAGTACTTTACAGGTAAGACTCCTGCTGCCCTGCGGGGGGTTCTGCAGTAATAATTTTGTTTTCCTCTTCACTTTAGCCATTGTACAGGGTGACTCACTGGAAGAGATTTATAACAAAATCAAACAAATCATTGAGGACCAGTCTGGGCACTACATTTGGGTCCCATCCCCTGAAAAACTCTGAAGAATCCCCTCCAACCATTCTCTTGTGAACAGAAGAAATCAAGTCCCTCTTCCCTCCTCCCTCTTCATTCCTGTCCCCATGGGGAGAACAAATGCTACTGTTCTTGTCCCCTTTTTTAGATATGTCAAAAAAAATTAAGTTTTCTAGTCCTGTTCTTTTTTTTTTTTTAAGTTTTTGTTTGTTTCAGTTTATTTTTTGGGATGATGCCATCTCATTCATCATGTGACTGTGCCCATTCCTGCATGGACCTTTCCCAAGCGCTAGCACAGGTGCAAAATCCATCAGAGCCATTGTTTTCATAAAAACCAAGCAGAAGTGAAGAGAAAAGAGGAGGACTGATGGAAAGACAGACTCTGGACAGCTGCACGGCTTGTGAAGTGAGCTAAATGCACCACATGATGAGATGCTCCTGGGCATTTCTCCCTATCTGTACTGCTGTCTTGCAGCTCTGAACGGTGCAACGTAATGGCGACAGAAAGTATCTTATTTATATATAGATATATATATGTAATTTATATAAAATATATAGAAATTATTATATATATATATTATACACTCTCATATAATATATATATATTCACACACATTTGGGTTAGAAAATCTATGGAGACTTCATCAATGGTACTATGTTATTAGAGAAATGCTTTAATTTTCATATTCCAATCAGATGGCATCTTCTATCCCAGCTGGTTGGGAAGGGATTGAAGATGGTAGCAAGTGCTGCACTAAGGGCACTCGCATTTGGTCATTCTCTTGAGAGCTAGGAGGGGTCAGCCTGAGGCCGGAGAGGAAGGGCTTTTGCCTGGGGTGAGAGGGTGAGAGACTTGACCTGAAAGCAGCTGCTGCCCCTGAGGTGCAGCCAGAGTCCTGTGTGCGGACAGAGAGAATGGCTAATGATGCTCCGCGTGGAATTGCCTATTGTTTTATGCCACCTGATGTGTCTGCATGAGAGGTTTCCTTTTTGTTCCTTTTTAAGCTGCTGTTAAACCAAAACCATGTTGTGCTACTGTGTCAGCCTTTTCATTATTGCAAATTTTACTTTTACTATTTAAGTGAATGCATAGAATCCAATTTGCCAAGGTTCTAAAGGCTTATGAGGTCCTGAAGGAGCCAGGCCTTGTGATGGAGTAGGTGACACAGGCCTGGTTGTCCTGTCAGCAGAAGGGAAAGCAGGGGCTGGGCTGAGAGGAGGACACGGAGGGCTCTGCTGAGGTTCCTTCCTGGGTTCCACCAACAGGGACAGGGAGTCACTTGCCTTCCAGTTCTGTGCTGGGATGGCGGGACAGCACTTGGCTTGCTTGGCCAGCTGCGTCATGAGTTTGATTTGGTTTTTTTTTTTTTGCAGCTGCTTCATATGCTCTGCTCCAGCCCCTCCCCAACAGCTGGTAGCTTATGGTTTCTTCAAGAGGAAAGTAGACTTTATGCTGTACATTTGAGCTGTAGAGCTAAGATTCGCTTACTGGTGAGCTGTGAAACCTTGTTGCTTTTTCCCAGAGTCTGATGGCAGTGACTGTGATCAAGGGAATCTTCACCGCCACAAGTGCAGGCAGCAGGTGTGGTTCAGGTCCCCCCCCACCCCACTGTGCTCCTTTGAAGCCAACGTGCCTCCCTCGCCTCCATACTGGAGGGACGACGCAGGGGAGAACAGAGAAGTGCTTGGCCCTAGGATTGAGGCACTTGTTTCCTAGCCCGCTGGGTTAGGGCTGGTGCAAGCGAGGCAATGTTGAGGATGCTTTAAGCACTACCAGCCGAATCCGGGAACTCTGTTAACAGTTGTCCAACCAGCAGAATGAGGCTAACTGTATAAAGCATGGGACCCAGGATGAGGATAAGGAAAGGACAGCGGCTTTCCCTGGGCAGTACAATGGCTTGAAGGCAAAAAGGGATAAAGTGACAGCCGACTGTGACTCTGGTGAGGAGGGGTGAGCAGGGAGGTTGATTCTCTGATGTTAACTAAGTGGCAAAGTCTCAACCGTGCTCAGCCCTCCCCCTCCCAGGGAAGAGAAACAAAGATTCAAAGTAAGCATGATACTAGTGGGTTTACCAGTGTTTCTTCCAAGGAGACATATATTTTTTAATAAACGATAGTTGCAATGAACTGTGGCTCAGAGACCTTCTTAAAGTAGTTGAGAAGGGAGGGCGTGGGCAAAGCAGTGGGAAGAACATCCCAAACTTTTGGGGGCCAGAGGGCTCTCTCCTTAGTGATGATCAGCTAGCCGAGCTGGGCCGTCCTGGGGATCGGTACAGCTCCCTGGGGTGGTGACAGGCCCTTTGTGAAAGTTGTGTGCTTGGTCTTCCACCCCAGCCCCAGACACTGCTTCAAATAGCACCAACCAGATGGGAGTCCACATCTGTGGTGGCAAAATGCTGACATTTTCCCAAGAGGTACACAAGGTGGGAGAGGCCTGCTGTAGCAGAGGTGTGTGTTAGAGAAAGCAGGGGCCTGATTTAGTAGCAGAGAACTGGGTGAGAAAAATGGCCAGAGAAAGTGACCTGCCAGCTACCAGTGTTTCCGAAAATGAGGGTGGGATGGGCCCATTTGCAGAGCAGGACAGCAGTCATCCCCATAGCCCTCTGAGGAGGGGAGGGATGCTTAGAGCAGGCAGTTCTGGCAGTTCTGACGTGGCAGGTGCCATTGCAACTTGTGCGGAGGAGTCTTAGGAAGTGCTGTCATAATTCATAAGGTCAAGAGCAACATCTGGATGAATGAGCCACCTGAAATGTGTGTGGGCTGAGCCACAGGAAGGGTGAGTCCTCTTGCTTGTGGTGCTTTATGGTGTGCAGGTTGCTTGCTTTCCCACATTCTCTCATTTGCTTGAAGGCAGCCTAACAAAAGGGAGTCCCCAAAGAGCTCCATGAGAGCTTAAGAAAATTCATCTCCTGAGGACAAAGAGAACAAAGATCTGTCCTGTGGTCACACTGTTGAGGCTCTGTCTTCACAGCTGATGTTCTCCTAGTGGAGGTACAGCTGAAGAACATTCAGCCCCAGCACGAGAAGATACAGAGCAACTTGGAAACCCCAAAGGGAGACACACCCTTAACACTGCCGTGCTGTGCTGTGCCGTGTCCTGAAGGAGGAGAGAGCCCTATCTCCTCCTGGTTTTGTTGCTGACATTGCAGCTGATCATGCCTTGACTCCTTCATCTCTAACAGAGGAAGAACTGTATTATCAAACCTTATGGTCTACCCATGAATAAATAAAATATTTGTTCAAGCACAAATGACCAGCTTTGTCTTAAGTCGAAAGTGCTTC